CAAAAACCTGCGAGTGCCATCAGCCTCCCTCACATGGGAGACCCCAACCCAGCTGACAATGTGGAGCCCCCAGAACTTCAGAACTGTGTGGAGGCACATGTCTGCTCTCCTGAAAAGAGACTTGGTTTGGGGACCCCACAAAAGGAGGGAAGCTGTAGCTGTTTGGATGTGAGGAGAATGAAACTACAAAAAAAAATAAATTGGGCCAGGCGCAGTGGCTCATGCCTGTAATCCCAGCACTCTGGGAGGCTGAGGCGGACGGATCATGAGGTCAGGAGATCAAGACCACCCTGGCTAACACGGTGAAACCCTGTCTCTACTAAAAATACAAAAAATTAGCCGGGCATGGTGGCACACGCCTGTAATCCCAGCTACTCAGGAGGCTGAGGCAGGAGAATCGCTTGAACCCGGGAGGTAGAGGTTGCAGTGAGCTGAGATTGCGCCACTGCACCCCCCTAGGCGACAGAGCGAGACTCTGTCTCTAAATAAATAAATAAATAAATAAATACAAACTGGAAGCTGCTGGTCATATGTCTTCATCTCTGACTCTGGAGAGGTGGGATAAAAGGATGTTCCACTTTGTCTCCCTCTTTTTTGTCCCAGAGAGTTAGGGAAATTGAAAAGGGACAGTCCAGACCTCACACTGGTAGGGGAGATCCCTTGGATAGGTTTCCTGCTCCCCGCTGTAAACTCCTTTGTGCCCTGTTTCCCCAACCCCAGTTCATGAGTTGGCAGATCCCCTCTCCACAGAAGGCAGCCTGTAGATGGAGAAACTGAGGCACAAACTAGGGGCTCAAACACCTCTTGCTCCTGGATTCTCTGAATCAGTTTCTCTTGAAGGTCATAAGAATGTTCTCCTCTAATCAGTCCCATTCTTCTCAATCCTCTGAGGAGGCTTCAGGGTGACTTTGGGAGGAGTGGCTTCCAGAGGAGGAGCAGCTGGGACTGAGTCATGGCAGGAAGCTGAGGAGGGCGGGAGATCACACCAGACAATTATAAAAGAAGAGCTGGTCCTGAAGCTCACAACCGTAACAGCCACCAGACAAGCTTCAGTGGCCGGCCCTTCACATCCAGACTTGCCTGAGAGGACCCACCTCTGAGTGTCCAGTGGTCAGTTGCCCCAGGATGGGGACCACAGCCAGAGCAGCCTTGGTCTTGACCTATTTGGCTGTTGCTTCTGCTGCCTCTGAGGGAGGTGAGTTGGGGGATCAGCACTTAGGAGGGGGTAGTGGCCCCTGACTTGCCCTTCTTCCCTCCAGGCTTCACGGCTACAGGACAGAGGCAGCTGAGGCCAGAGCACTTTCAAGAAGGTAAGAGTTTGGGGGAGCAGCATGGGATTGGGGTGGGCTCTGATGTCTCCCCTCTTGCTTCTAGTTGGCTACGCAGCTCCCCCCTCCCCACCCCTATCCCGAAGCCTCCCCATGGATCACCCTGACTCCTCTCAGCATGGCCCTCCCTTTGAGGGACAGAGTCAAGGTAAGGTCACCATCCCATGCCCTCCTGTTTCTAATCTGGCCTATATCCCACTTTTCAGGTGGAAAGGAGGGAAGAGGCCCTCGCCCCCACTCCCAGCCCTGGCTAGGAGAAAGGGTGGGCTGCTCACACATTCCCCCTTCTATAGTGCAGCCCCCTCCCTCTCAGGAGGCCACCCCTCTCCAACAGGAAAAGCTGCTACCTGCCCAACTCCCTGCTGAAAAGGAAGGTGAGCGCTTGCCCACCCTCCCTCACCTCTATTGCTCCTTGGTGCCCTCACCCCTATCTTGCAGTGGGTCCCCCTCTCCCTCAGGAAGCTGTCCCCCTCCAAAAAGAGCTGCCCTCTCTCCAGCACCCCAATGAACAGAAGGAAGGTAAGCAGCTCCCTCTCTTCTTTACCCACCTTGTCCCCGCTTCCCACTGTTTTCCCCATTCCAGGAACGCCAGCTCCATTTGGGGACCAGAGCCATCCAGAACCTGAGTCCTGGAATGCAGCCCAGCACTGCCAACAGGACCGGTCCCAAGGGGGCTGGGGCCACCGGCTGGATGGCTTCCCCCCTGGGCGGCCTTCTCCAGACAATCTGAACCAAATCTGCCTTCCTAACCGTCAGCATGTGGTATATGGTCCCTGGAACCTACCACAGTCCAGCTACTCCCACCTCACTCGCCAGGGTGAGACCCTCAATTTCCTGGAGATTGGATATTCCCGCTGCTGCCACTGCCGCAGCCACACAAACCGCCTAGAGTGTGCCAAACTTGTGGTAAGGTTGGGTTCTTGATGCCGGGGGGTGTCGAAAGTGGGCTGATCCTCCCCTCTTGCTCTAGTGGGAGGAAGCAATGAGCCGATTCTGTGAGGCCGAGTTCTCGGTCAAGACCCGACCCCACTGGTGCTGCACGCGGCAGGGGGAGGCTCGGTTCTCCTGCTTCCAGGAGGAAGCTCCCCAGCCACACTACCAGCTCCGGGCCTGCCCCAGCCATCAGCCTGATATTTCCTCGGGTCTTGAGCTGCCTTTCCCTCCTGGGGTGCCCACATTGGACAATATCAAGAACATCTGCCACCTGAGGCGCTTCCGCTCTGTGCCACGCAACCTGCCAGCTACTGACCCCCTACAAAGGGAGCTGCTGGCACTGATCCAGCTGGAGAGGGAGTTCCAGCGCTGCTGCCGCCAGGGGAACAATCACACCTGTACATGGAAGGCCGTAAGTGGGCGTCCCAGCCTCCCTGAGAGCCTCAGCTTCTGACTTCCCTCTCTCTGGTCCACAGTGGGAGGATACCCTTGACAAATACTGTGACCGGGAGTATGCTGTGAAGACCCACCACCACTTGTGTTGCCGCCACCCTCCCAGCCCTACTCGGGATGAGTGCTTTGCCCGTCGGGCTCCTTACCCCAACTATGACCGGGACATCTTGACCATTGACATCGGTCGAGTCACCCCCAACCTCATGGGCCACCTCTGTGGAAACCAAAGAGTTCTCACCAAGCAGTAAGTTGCCTAGTCCTTCCCCACTCTCTTCCCCCTAACCCCTGCCCCTTTCACACCAACATAGTAAACATATTCCTGGGCTGATCCACAACATGACTGCCCGCTGCTGTGACCTGCCATTTCCAGAACAGGCCTGCTGTGCAGAGGAGGAGGTGAGTGTGTGGAGTCTAGTCTCCAGAGGAATCCATCATCTGTTTTACTTTTCTCATTCATCAGAAATTAACCTTCATCAATGATCTGTGTGGTCCCCGACGTAACATCTGGCGAGACCCTGCCCTCTGCTGTTACCTGAGTCCTGGGGATGAACAGGTCAACTGCTTCAACATCAATTATCTGAGGAACGTGGCTCTAGTGTCTGGAGACACTGAGAACGCCAAGGGCCAGGGGGAGCAGGGCTCAACTGGAGGAACAAATATCAGCTCCACCTCTGAGCCCAAGGAAGAATGAGTCACCCCAGAGCCCTAGAGGGTCAGATGGGGGGAACCCCACCCTGCCCCACCCATCTGAACACTCATTACACTAAACACCTCTTGGATTTGGTGTCCTCATTGTCTATCTAATGTCTCACCCGCAGTGTTTTAAGTGGATCTTGGTGCCCTGGCCCAGGAGGGCACTGGCGTTTTCAGACACACCACAGACAAACACACCCTCCTAAGCCTGCTTGTATTTCCTTCAGTGCCTGGCCCCTGAGGCCCACGGCCCTGCCCCCTTCACTGAGCAGATGTTCACAGGCTGTGGGATGCGACCATAACTAAACAGCTTGACGTCACTTTGCCATCTTGAATTTATTCACATATTTTG